AGTTTGTAATGATTTTTTTAGTAAAATAAGCATATGATTAAAAGTTTTATATTAACTACTACAACTTTTAAGTATCAGTTGCTTCTACATAACCACTATATTTACTGTTCTGAACAATACATACTTCAAAGCACATGAAATTGAAAAAGCAAAGCATCTTTACTCTCTTCATAGAGAACAGAAAAAAATATTAAACTTTTAAGCATTATAAAATACTTTATTGAATAAAATGTTAGCAAGTCAGCAATTGATGAATAATTTGCTTTGAAACTTTAACTTGTAATCTGGCTAATTAGCACTAATTTACAAACTATTCTACATTGTAAAGGAGAAATGAATTTCTGGTGTTGTCCTTCTTTGATTTAGAAGCTTAACATCTGCAGGACCTAATTGGCCATTGATGTGAGGGTGAGGAAGAAGGAACCACATCGCAGGGAGAAAAGACTAAAGGAAGGCAGAGGCTCTAATATCAGGTCAATATAGGTCAGCACACTACCCACATGAAATGGCTTTGGCTGGGTTCCAAGGTCAAGTAAATAAGATCAATTTTTTCATTCCTTCAATTACATATTTTTTTGCTAAGCTTCGGTCATTCATGGTATACAATGCATCTAACTTGCTGAGCAAAATGCTAGACATGAAATAAATGTTAGCTATGGTAGAAGAGCTTCAGTAACAGGTAACCTGAAACAGGCTGATAGCTCATAGAAGGGCATGCTTGAATTCGGGGAAAAAAAAAAATCTCTGTTAAAATGGGATGCAAAACACTTTATACATTGCTTTTACAAAAGTTAGACTAATTTAAAGGAAAGTCTTCAAAAGCAATCCGTGATCGATAAAATTACAGAAAAAAATCAGGAAAGGGGGAAATAATAAGGGAAGAAAGATTAGCAGAACAATCTTCCGCCCCAGTAAAGAGGACTGAATTTTAACCAATGAGATCACAAGTTTGAAAATTTCCTTTTCAGGCCCAATCAAGAGGAGGCTATGTCTATAAATACGACTGCCTAGACCCTCTCGTATCAATGAGACAGCATGGCCCGTACTAAGCAGACTGCCCGCAAGTCGACCGGCGGCAAGGCCCCGAGGAAGCAGCTGGCTACCAAAGCGGCCCGCAAGAGCGCGCCGGCCACGGGCGGGGTGAAGAAGCCGCACCGCTACCGGCCCGGCACCGTGGCTCTGCGGGAGATCCGGCGCTATCAGAAGTCTACGGAGCTGCTGATCCGCAAGCTGCCCTTCCAGCGGCTGGTACGCGAGATCGCGCAGGAGTTTAAGACGGACCTGCGCTTCCAGAGCTCGGCCGTGATGGCGCTGCAGGAGGCCAGAGAGGCCTACCTGGTGGGGCTGTTCGAAGACACGAACCTGTGCGCCATCCATGCCAAGCGCGTGACCATCATGCCCAAGGACATCCAGTTGGTCAGCCGCATCCGCGGGGAGCGGGCCTAAGGTATATTTTTAAGTGGTCGATCTAAAGGCTCTTCTCTTTTTTCGCGCAAAAATGCCGGATCCAGCGAAATCCGCTCCTGCTCCCAAGAAGGGCTCCAAAAAGGCTGTTACGAAAGTGCAGAAGAAGGACGGCGAGAAGCGCAAGCGCAGCCGCAAGGAGAGCTACTCCGTTTACGTGTAGGAGGTGCTGAAGCAGGTCCACCCCGACACCGGCATCTCGTCCAAGACCATGGGCATCATGAACTCCTTCGTCAACGACATCTTCGAGCGCATCGCGGGAGAGGCGTCCCGCCTGGCGCACTACAACAAGCGCTCCACCATCACGTCCCGCGAGATCCAGACGGCCGTGCGCCTGCTGCTGCCCGGCGAGCTGGCCAAGCACGCCGTGTCCGAGGGCACCAAGGCGGTCACCAAGTACACCAGCTCGAAGTAAGAGTGTGCAAGGGACGCAATAGATCAACCACCTAACCCCAAAGGCTCTTTTCAGAGCCACTTCAGTAATCGAGAAAGCAGCTGTAAACACTTGTCAGAGCGTTTGATAGCTTTTGGTCAGGTAGGGAGTGTTACCATGGTCACGGATGCATTCGGGTTTAGGACTAAGGAGTTTCCTGTAGTCCTGTAATGAGTTGGCCCTCAGTCATCCCCGTCTAGTCTTACTGAGTTGCTTGTTATCTGTGCTACGAGATTAGAAAGGTTTGACTCGTTCTGGGATATTTGGGAGGGATGGAGGGAAGGAGGCGGGGGGTGGTTCTACACCCCTTCAGCCTTTAACCTGTATCTTTAAAGTCGTTTTCCTTTTTGTTTCTGAAAGTAATGAACGAGATGAGATTTCCCATACAGATGAGAAACCCTCGGTCCAACCTCTTACTATTTCTTAGTGTTTTAATCTGTTTTCCTTACCATATACCTACAGGCGTCTGTCACAAACTTTGTCTAATATAGCCATGTGCTTTCGTCCCTTAGCCTTTTTGCAAGTCCTGACTTAGCCATCCTCCCCTAACTTCCATTCCAGTGACTTCAAACAGGGAGATATATTGCCACCACCCCACCCCCTGTGGAGTATTTGGCAATATCTGTAGATGTTTTGGGTTGTCAGGTGTGTGTGTGTTGGGGGGGAGGTGCTAGAAGTATCCAATGGGCAGAGGCCAGGAGTGCTAAGCATAAGGCACAGGACAGTCCTCTGGGGGGACAAAGAGCTACCTGGCCTGTAATGTCTATCTTTGGTGATTGAGAGACCCCAGCGCCCAAAGACATCCCTAACCTTCAGGATTTAATCCTCTTCAGTCAAACTTTTCCTTAACCCTATCAGCCCATGTTTTTCTTGGTGAAAGCTGAGCACTTCATAGGCTGTTTACAGGTCCTTCTCCACAGGAAAATACTTCCTCCAGGACAAGAACCCTGTCTTGGTTCCAAACTTTCCCAATTATAAGAGTCACCTTTGCGCTTGTTTTTTTTTTTTTTTTTGAGACGGAGTCTCGCTCTGTCGCCCAGGCCGGAGTGCACTGGCGGGATCTCGGCTCACTGCAAGCTCCGCCTCCCGGGTTCACGCCATTCTCCTGCCTCAGCCTCCCAAGTAGCTGGGACTACAGGCGTCCGCCACTACGCCCGGCTAATTTTTTGTATTTTTAGTAGAGACGGGGTTTCACCGTTTTAGCCGGGATGGTCTCGATCTCCTGACCTCGTGATCCGCCCGCCTCGGCCTCCCAAAGTGCTGGGATTACAGGCGTGAGCCACCGCGCCCGGCCTTGCGCTTGTTAAACCTGCTTCCAGGTGCTTCTCTTGAGGTTTCCTGATTCAGCGAGACTGGAGGTGGGACCTGACGAGGTGGTTGGTTTTTAGTGTTCTCAGGAGTGTGGATGTTTTAATAGGTGTTGGGTCCTCATGTTAATCGACCTGTGGGTGTGTCACAGTCTTTGTGTCACAGATGTTCTGAGAAAGGAAACAATTTGAGGATGAGTGGAGGGGAATTTGTGGTGTAGAGAAGGCCACAGTTAATATGTGGGGTGAATTTCTGAAGACCTCTCAGTTCAAAACTTGAATAACTCAAGACTCATCCTGACAAAAGCCAGTGGATGTTTCTTTTGCCAAATAAAATATACCCTTGGTGCAACTGGAAAATCTTAGCTTATAATTAACTTGACAGCCTTTGAAATTAAGCCATTCTTGATAAATCTTGGGGGAATTAACAACTTTGTGCTTAAAATGAATTTTACTAATTTTTATGATGTTGAAGTTCAAATTTACACCCAATTAAAAGATATAAAATGTGGTATACGTGATTATTTTTCCACTAGAAAATAAA